GTTGTTTGTTCTAATAACATTTCCATATAAAGACGTAGAACCAAAAAATCAAAGTTCCTTTGTTTAGACAATGAGTCATTAAAAAATTCTCACTTTACCTTGGTTGATTAGTGCTGCCCAAAGCCTCAAACTCTTCTGTAATTACCGTACTTGTTTATTGAAGGCACTTAAGAGAAGGCGCTGGCAAATCATCTGCCCTGGTGCGGGCTATTTGAGTCTTAAAGTGGAAATGCAAAGTCTGAAATGCACTCGCTGCCAGGCACACTGAGTCTTAGATGCAGGTGGGGTTGACGGTACCAGGTGTGATTTGACAAGCCGTGGGCTGGCCCTGTAACAGTCCCCAGGCTAGTGTCAAGTTCCGTGTAACATCCTCTTTCCTTGAGGACTTCAAGAATCTACCAAAAGAAAAGCATCTCTTGAGGAGTAACTTAGGCCAGTTCCACGTTGAAGAGAAAAGTAAACGCCTATCACAGCAGCTCTACAGGATTAGGAACCGGGGCAATGGGGATGGTGGTGGTTCCGGTGAGGGAGCCTTCACTTGTCACTTTCTTCAATGCCTAAACCCTCCTTTTGTTAGCTGGCCCACACAGGCCAATGCCTACTCCCTAACGCATCCTCACCCTCCCCCAACCAGATGTGATGAGGGGAGCAAGCGTCCCCTGAGAAGCGTCTGGGCTCCCTCGGGGCAGCTGCGGTGGGGAGCTCCGGCTCTATCCGCAGGGCTTTCTTTAGTCCCTAGTCAGCGGGAATATTTTTACTGATTGGAAAAATAACCAGTCGTGCTCAGGTGCTCTCCCTCACTGAGATATACTGGCGAGGCTTCCCTGGCCGCAACGCCGCCGTAAGTGCTGCTCCCACGCGCGGTATCCCCGCGTACTGCTCAGTGCCCAACTCCGACGGGCTCTCAAGTGCCGCAACGCCCCGCCCCTTGCCACCTCCACACGTCTCATTGGCCAGAGCCTGCGTCCGCCTCGGCTCCTGACTGGCGGCTGCGCCTGTCGGTCCGTGCGGCAGGGACATTTCCGCATTGAAGGGGCTGCTCCGAATGGAGGGGGAGGGGAGGTGTTTAGGAGAAAGTAGGGGCTGTGGGTGTCGGGAGCCGGCTGACGGGTGGACAAGGGGGGGTTAGCAGCTGGGCTGCGACCGTTAGGGAGGGGCTCAAGGTGTGCATGTGTGAGGGAAGAGAGAGAGAGAGAAGGGCGCCTCAGAGGTGACTTTCAGCCTGCGAGCCTTCTTCCCGGGGCGCCATAAACGCCCCCAATTTCCCAGCTGCTAAAGGAAGAGGAAGGTGGGTCTCGCTGGCGGCTTGAGGAGGGGCGGATCCTTGTTCTCTTTTCCTGGTCTGTGTCAAGGTACCTGTGCGTGCACGCAGACGGGAAGGGCTGGGGAAGCGGGAGGACTGAGAAAAGCCGGGTGGGTTTTGCCGGGACTGTTGGGGAAGCTTTTTCAGTTGGTGGTTTTATGTTTTTGTTTTAAGATCTTAGCAAAGCAATGTCTCAAGATGGTGCTTCTCAGTTCCAAGAAGTCATTCGGCAAGAGCTAGAATTATCTGTGAAGAAGGAACTAGAAAAAATACTCACCACAGCATCATCACATGAATTTGAGGTAAGGAGGTTTCTACAGTGTTCCACCCCCCCACATCTGGCTAATTTTTGTATTTTTTTTGTAGACACCGGGTTTTGCCATATTGCCGAGGCTGGTCTCAAACTCCTGAGCTCAAACGATCAGCTGGCCTGAGCCTCCCAAAGTGCTGGGATTACAGGCATGCACCAACTACGCCCAGCCTGTATTAGCTTTTAGGATGTGAAAAAGTCTTGCTCCCTCCATGTCCTAATGGTGTAAGAATTTCATTTAACGATATTTTAAATGTGCTGGTTGTAACAATGACTTCTATTTTCACAGCACACCAAAAAAGACCTGGATGGATTTCGGAAGCTATTTCATAGATTTTTGCAAGAAAAGGGGCCTTCTGTGGATTGGGGAAAAATCCAGAGACCCCCTGAAGATTCGGTAAGTTTTAGATAAAATGTAGGAAAATGTAGAAATTACTCCTATAATGTTATTTTTCTTTCAGATTCAACCCTATGAAAAGATAAAGGCCAGGGGCTTGCCTGATAATATATCTTCCGTGTTGAACAAACTAGTGGTGGTGAAACTCAATGGTGGTTTGGGAACCAGCATGGGCTGCAAAGGCCCTAAAAGTCTGATTGGTGTGAGGAATGAGAATACCTTTCTGGATCTGACTGTTCAGCAAATTGAAGTGAGTAACATTTAGCCTTTCTCATGAGATACCTGGGTAATCTAATTGTCATTTTCCTCCCTAGCATTTGAATAAAACCTACAATACAGATGTTCCTCTTGTTTTAATGAACTCTTTTAACACGGATGAAGATACCAAAAAAATACTACAGAAGTACAATCATTGTCGTGTGAAAATCTACACTTTCAATCAAAGCAGGTACAATGAGTAAAAAATTAACTCTGGGTATGAATATTGAAAAAGAACTTTTTTTTTTTTAAAGGTACCCGAGGATTAATAAAGAATCTTTACTTCCTGTAGCAAAGGACGTGTCTTACTCAGGGGAAAATACAGAAGCTTGGTACCCTCCAGGTCATGGTGATATTTACGCCAGTTTCTACAACTCTGGATTGCTTGATACCTTTATAGGAGAAGGCAAAGAGTATATTTTTGTGTCTAACATAGATAATCTGGGTGCCACAGTGGATCTGTATATTCTTAATCATCTAATGAACCCACCCAATGGAAAACGCTGTGAATTTGTCATGGAAGTCACAAATAAAACACGTGCAGATGTAAAGGTAAATACCGAGAGGAAGCAGTTTAGGGCTTCGTGGAGGCACTCACTATTTTCTGCCTTTCTAGGGCGGGACACTCACTCAATATGAAGGCAAACTGAGACTGGTGGAAATTGCTCAAGTGCCAAAAGCACATGTAGACGAGTTCAAGTCTGTATCAAAGTTCAAAATATTTAATACAAACAACCTATGGATTTCTCTTGCAGCAGTTAAAAGACTGCAGGAGCAAAATGCCATTGACATGGAAATCATTGTGAATGCAAAGGTAAGCCAAGGTTGTGGCCCATTGAGCTTCCTGTTTTCTATTCCCCACCCCTAATTTCTTACAGACTTTGGATGGAGGCCTGAATGTCATTCAATTAGAAACTGCAGTAGGGGCTGCCATCAAAAGTTTTGAGAATTCTCTAGGTATTAATGTGCCAAGGAGCCGTTTTCTGCCTGTCAAAACCACATCAGATCTCTTGCTGGTGATGTCAAACCTCTATAGTCTTAATGCAGGATCTCTGACAATGAGTGAAAAGCGGGAATTTCCTACAGTGCCCTTGGTTAAATTAGGCAGTTCTTTTACGAAGGTACGTAACTATAAAGATATGTGAGTTCATATGACAAATTTTTATGTTTCTCCTTTTCTGTAAGGTTCAAGATTATCTAAGAAGATTTGAAAGTATACCAGATATGCTTGAATTGGATCACCTCACAGTTTCAGGAGATGTGACATTTGGAAAAAATGTTTCATTAAAGGTATGTTGTTACAATGAAAATTATATTTCTTAAAGTACACTCTTTTGTTTTCCCTGTCACTTAGGGAACGGTTATCATCATTGCAAATCATGGTGACAGAATTGATATCCCACCTGGAGCAGTATTAGAGAACAAGATTGTGTCTGGAAACCTTCGCATCTTGGACCACTGAAATGAAAAATACTGTGGACACTTAAATAATGGGCTAGTTTCTTACAATGAAATGTTCTCTAGGATTCTAAAATAGGCAGGTACTTTACTATGTTACTGTACCCTGCAGTGTTGATTTTTAAAATAGAGTTTTCTGCAGTATGCTTTTAGTCTAAGAAAAGCACAGATGGAGCAATACTTTCCTTCTTTGAAGAGAATCCCAAAAGTTAGTTCATCTTAAAGTGCAATATTGTTTAATCTTAAAACTGGGCAACTTTGGAAGAACTTTTAACAGAAGCCTCAATGATGATCACTTTGAATTGCTTGTGATTTCAAAAATAAAGCAGTGAAGCAATACTTGTGTACACTGGTACTTTATAATGCTAA